TCTTTCTAAGGAAATTTTTCAGACCACCTCCACTAGAGGAAGCTCAATTGAGAGAATTTTTATCATAAAGATCCCTGGTTTGTATTACAGTATTTTAAAAATTAAACTGTTTGAAACTGGATGAATTTGCTTTATTGCCTTAAAAAATCCTAATTTGGTGTTTTCTTTAACTGTCCTTTAATGCATGTTATGCCTCTAGGTTCAGAAGTGAAATGATTTTTGTTTAAGTTTATTAGAATAAAATTGGAGTTCAGCTGGTCACTTTGAGGCATGGCAACCAAGTGACTGATCTCTTTTTAATCTTTAATAAGTTCCATTATTCACAAATTGATGGCATTTAAGGAATCTGAAGTAATGCAAACCACATAACTGTGAAATATTTGAATATTCTAATGCTCAGAATGAAATATTTTTCATACTGATTAGGCCTCGAAACTGCGTTTGAATGAAAACATTGTCAAACAGAGGTTGTAGTGCAAATAATATAAAACATAAGTATAAAGGGTGTTGATTCATTTTAATTCTATCTCTTTGCAAACTGAATATGCAAAATGTCATCTTGATGTTCAGTCTCCCTCCTCTGTCTGCATATCAAAATGTATAATGAGGAGGTACACTTTTTTCACTGAGAAAAATCAGTGGGAACTAAAAAACAGGCAATTTACCTAGGTTTTACTATGAGCATTTTGCTTTGATTTCAGGTAGGTGAGGCATTGATTAACTTTATTTTTCTAAATCCAAAGCAAGACTTTTTACTTCAGCTGAGGTCATCTGCAGACATTTTCCATAGTTGGGAGCTATTTTTTGAAATATCTTGCATCTCTGCTTTTCTCTCCATATTTCTTTTCTCCACTCGCTTCCTCTCTCCCAGCTGCAGGGATTCGTCCTCTAAAAGAGTGGAGGTGGGAGGGAACAAGAAATGGAAGCAAAGCAGGGAGCATGAGCTAGAGAATGCCAGGATCTGGCTTTTGTTATTGGTTGGCTGCCGCCTGATGGATAGACGAGGGAGGAGTGTACTCTCTTCAGTGTGTTCTGACGGAGCCGAAGTACAGAAACCATATTTACAGGTAAGAGCGAAAAATAAAAAAAAAGAAAAGAGAATTCTTTTTTTCTTTAAAAGAGAATGCTTCTTAATTTTTACGGAAACAATTTTATAGTAGGAAAATTATTCTGAGGACATTTTCTGAAAGTGTGTCCCTTTTATTACTTGAGGAAGCTTTGCAATGAGCTTGCTGTTCTTTCTCTCTGCAAAATCCTTAGCTGATTAAAAACAAAACAAAACAATCACCAGAGGCATGTCTTATCCTAAATAACTTTCTATGCAAGTGTCACTGAAGCAAAATTAATAGATAAAATGAATCATCATGTGTCTCTTCAAAAATGTTTAATTCAAGCTTGTTACTAGGAATCGCAGGAAGGATGAGAAAACCTCGGTAAATTCCACAGGTCCTGAGAAAATGGAGCCTTCTGTGAATATACAATATAAAATTTCATGTGATGGCTTTTAATATTGACAATACAGTAAAAGGCTTAGGAAAACTATTTTTGCAGGTTGTAGACTCTTTTAGCATTAATTTAGAATGAATGATTTGTGTGCATTTAAGCCCTGTTATTTAACTTACTCCTCTTGATAAATCTCATGTTGTTCAATATTTGCATTATTTTATTCAGCAAACTTTAAGCTTATGTGATAATTAAACAATGGTTTGTCTCTACTTGTTAACTTACATGGAGCCATTTTTATTTTAAAGCACAGAAACCTAATTTTGAAAGATTAAACATTGCTGTAAAAAATAGCATCTTAACAGTCATGTTTCATGGGTAGTTTAATTTATCAGTCAAACACATCTAGATAAGAATTCCATCAGAGCATTTATATTGTTGATAATATCTCTAGGCAATTTTTTTTTAGCAACTTTACTAGGTGCTTGTATCTCCTAATATGGTCCTTTATATTGCCTTAGGGAAAAAAGGGACAAGTTCTAAGTATGTAGAATAAATAACACACTTGCAGTAAAAACATACAAAAAAACTGAACTCCCAGTCACTTAATTCTTTACTTTAATTCATAAATACAGGTCATTTAACGGTGGTAGAACCTCATTAAAATTGAACTTTCAAGAATTATGACTGACTTCAGTACACTGGCCATCGATTAATACCTGTTGATTATAATAATAAAATAAAAGTCTTTCAATGAGGTAAATAATTTGTTCCTACATATTTTAATACCTCAATGCTTCATTGCTCCTGTTCCTGTTACAGGTACATGTGACAGCGTTGCAGCTATGAGTGGAATTTTAAAGGGGAAGTTTGAAGAAGTCAACGGCTCCTCACCCTGCTCTTCAGTGCAGGAATCAGATGATGAAGTTTTCAGCTGTGACAGTACTGAGAGTGTTGATAGTGTCAATCGTTCAGTTTTAATGATTTTACCAGTGAGTATCTAAAACTCTGTTTCAGTTGTGCTATAACATTCTGAAACGTATTTTCTTTTTTAAGGAAAAAATGAGGAAATATCAACAGACTGAAAATATGTTTTCAGAGGCATAGAATCTTCAGGAAAATACTGGAGTTCCTGAGATCTCAAGGTTAGCAGTTTATACATTATTATTCTCATGCTTCAATGCTCTGTTGCTCTCCTTCCTGTTACAGGTACATGTGACAGCACTGCAGCGATGAGTGGAATTTTAAAGAGGAAGTTTGAAGAAGTTGACGGCTCCTCACCCTGCTCCTCTGTGAGGGAATCAGATGATGAAGTTTCCAGCAGTGAAAGTGCTGACAGTGGGGACAGTGTCAATCCATCCACTTCTAGTCATTTTACCCGTGAGTACTGAAATCAGAACCGAAGTCAATTGAGTGTTCACAGGATTGTTTCTTTCTCTTTCAGCTTCCTCCATTCTCAAAAGGGAGAAACGACTGAGGACAAAGAATGTACATTTTAGTTGTGTCACCGTGTACTACTTCACCAGGAGGCAAGGCTTCACAAGTGTGCCCAGTCAAGGGGGAAGCACCCTGGGGATGTCCAGCCGCCATAACAGCGTGCGCCAGTACACTCTTGGCGAGTTTGCAAGGGAGCAGGAGAGGCTCCACCGGGAGATGTTGAGAGAACACCTTAGGGAGGAAAAGCTGAACTCCTTAAAACTAAAGGTAAAAAACAAACTCATTTTCTGCAAAGTCTCTGAGTCTCTTATTTGCTGCTTTGTGTTTTTAGATGACTAAGAATGGCACAGTAGAATCAGAAGAAGCCAGCACTCTTACACTGGATGACATTTCTGATGATGACATTGACCTGGACAACACAGAGGTAGATGAGTACTTCTTCCTACAACCTTTGCCAACAAAAAAACGAAGAGCTCTGCTGCGTGCCTCTGGAGTGAAAAAGATTGACGTGGAAGAAAAGCACGAACTCCGAGCCATCCGCCTCTCACGAGAGGACTGTGGCTGTGACTGCCGAGTGTTCTGTGATCCAGACACGTGCACCTGCAGCCTGGCTGGCATTAAGTGCCAGGTAAGGGTTGGGAATTCAGGGCATCCAAAGACCCATGGTGCTAATCTGTGTTCTTCCTTCCAAGGTGGATCGTATGTCTTTCCCATGCGGCTGCACTAAAGAAGGATGTAGTAACACAGCAGGTAGAATTGAATTTAATCCTATCCGTGTTCGGACTCACTTTTTGCACACAATAATGAAACTTGAACTGGAGAAAAACCGAGAGCAGCAAATCCCCACGCTGAATGGCTGCCACAGTGAGATAAGTGCTCACAGTAGTTCTATGGGCCCTGTCGCTCACTCCGTAGAATATTCAATCGCAGACAGTTTTGAGATTGAAACTGAGCCCCAGGCTGCAGTGCTGCACCTGCAGTCGGCTGAAGAATTAGATTGCCAAGGAGAGGAGGAGGAAGAAGAGGAGGATGGGAGCAGCTTTTGCAGCGGAGTCACAGATTCTAGCACGCAAAGCTTGGCACCTAGTGAGTCAGACGAGGAGGAGGAGGAAGAAGAAGAGGAAGAGGAGGAGGAGGATGACGATGATGACAAAGGAGATGGCTTCGTGGAAGGTTTGGGCACCCATGCCGAAGTTGTCCCTCTTCCTTCAGTTCTTTGTTATTCTGATGGCACCGCCGTTCACGAAAGCCATGCAAAGAATGCTTCTTTTTATGCCAACTCTTCAACTCTGTATTACCAAATAGATAGCCACATTCCAGGAACTCCAAATCAGATCTCTGAGAACTATTCTGAAAGAGACACTGTCAAAAATGGTACCCTTTCGCTGGTGCCTTACACCATGACCCCGGAGCAATTCGTTGACTATGCCCGACAAGCAGAAGAGGCCTATGGTGCCTCCCACTACCCAGCTGCCAACCCCTCTGTAATCGTTTGCTGCTCCTCTTCCGAAAATGATAGCGGTGTGCCCTGCAATAGTTTATATCCTGAACACAGGTCCAATCACCCTCAAGTGGAATTTCACTCATACTTGAAAGGCCCCTCCCAAGAAGGGTTTGTCTCTGCATTGAATGGTGACAGTCACATTTCAGAGCATCCTGCTGAAAATTCTTTGAGCCTTGCAGAAAAGAGCATATTGCATGAAGAGTGCATCAAATCACCCGTGGTTGAGACAGTCCCTGTTTAGTAGCTTAAATTATTCTAGGACCAACTCTTCTCTTATTTAAGGCACTGTATTTAATTGGATTTCCTGGGCTCATCATTGTTTAAACTGAAGACCAAGAAAACTTGGACGGTGGTTAATCTTCCAGACTGTATTTTGTTTTTTCCTTTCTAGCCACATGACTGTGGCATTGCACAAATACAGTCTCTGTAGGGATTTTAAAAGATTTCAGACTGTTTTGATAGAAAAAGCTAAATTTTAAAATGCATATCTCACAGTTGCCTACCTGTCAAACTGTGTGAAACCTGCCAATCTGTGTAGATCAGAGCTCCAAATTTTGGATTATCGGGCCTGTGCAAGATTGTTAACTAAGGCTGGGAAATAATAAGATTTAGAGTCCTAATTTTCAATATATCTGAAGATAATGATGACTTTTTAATGTAAAAGTAATTATTGTAAGAAAAAGATTTAATTGTTCCATGTGTATTTTATTTATGGTAGTTTAGAAGACATGTTTTGATGAAAATGAACAGCCGCATGTTCATTCAAGCTGAAGATGCATAGCTAGTTCCACAGAGCATGCCCACATGGATTGCATCTGGAATCCATTCACATTTTTATGATCATGACTGATCAGATTTGCAAATTCTTAAGGGTGAAATAGGCCTATTTTTGCTATTTTGGACAAATAAATGATTCTATATGTGCAGGTCCTTACACAGTTTTCTCTAAAGTTAAGAGTTAGGACAATCCTCTGGGGAGAGTCTAGTTCACTGCCCTCCCTCAGCTGACTCCAGAGATGGAGGTAGAAGGAATTGCCTTTCTTTTTTAAACAGCATCATCTTGATTCTTAGCTTGGACAGCACCTTTAAGCTCTACCCCCTACATCAAAATGCACTTTAGTGCCCCTTCACGGTACCTCGTGTGGGGTGGGGACTGAGAACTCTTTGAGATGAAAAAATTTAAAAAAAAATTAAAAAGATCTTTAACTATTATAAGGTTCATATAATTAATATAGAGGAATCATCCAATGATACTTATGAAGGGAAAATGACCTATTTTCCTTCACCACTCTGAGGACCTAACTCAGTAAATGCAGAGGAGGCTGAGGAAACATGGAAGAGACACGACCTCAGCAACCAGCCTTTTCTCCAGCGTGATCAATCCATCTCTACAAAATCAGTGTATAATGAGATTTCCACTTAGTGACTAGCTGATTGAAGGGGGGCCTCTACCCAAATACTCAACTAGGCCTTTCTTTTCTGAAGCATTTTGATTTGTCTTGCCTGGGACAACTAGCAGAACAGTCCAGAATGCATTGCATACTTTCTAATTACCTCACATTCTCTTATTAAAGAGAACAGATAGAAATAAAACATGCACTCCCCACCTTTAGATTACCTGCACTTGGTTCGTCGGAGGACTTCTAGGATCCCGTTTCCCTGTAAATTAATTTAGGTAACTAAATAGTGTAATTCTGCCTTTTTTTTTCCAATGCAATATGACTATGCTAAACCTGTTTCATATTTTTGACCTTCTATTGTTATATCACTTCACATGTTTTATAACTATTTGAAATGCGGACATGACTTGCTATTCAGTGACTGCATCGCTACTTATTTTTTATGTCTTTTAGACTTGGGTGTTTAGAATTATGGATATAAATATATTGTAGATCTCAATTTCTAAAAAAAATATTTTATTTAATTGAACTTAAAAATGCTTGATCTAGAGAAAGTCCTCCAGTGGAAAAGTTTCTACTAAACTTTGTTTTGGGGAAAAAATGTTTACTTGGCAGCTCTTCCACTGTGCAGTTGGTTTCTGCCCCTTCTCTTCCCCCCTACATTGGGCCAAATTTATAACTCTTAATATTAACATTAAAAGAGCTTTGGGTTTGTCTTTATGTAGGTTGCAGTAATGAGAGCAGGGTTGTTCCTTTTGAATGATTGGCCCTTTGGGCTAATCAGAATGAGGATTTGTTGAAATCTCAAATATACATATATATATATATATATATATATATATATATATACACACACACACACACATACACATATATATACACATATATGTATGTGTGTGTGTGTGTGTGTGTGTGTGTATATATATATATCCCATGTTGTCTGCAAAGTGACAGTTTTTAGTGCTTAATCTCCAAAATTTTCCCCCTACTGATACAATCTAAAGAGCACAGGCCCAAAGAGAAAATGACAAGAGGCTATTGTTCCTTCATTCAAGCACATGAAAGGATCATGTGTACTGTATTTGCTGGACCATTACAAGCTCTTGAAGGATCTGCTTGTGAAGTACTCTGAGGTTATTCTTGGAACACAGAGTGTGGGAGAGTGGGGAAGAGCCAGCTCCAGCCTGAGCAAAGCTGAAGGGTAGAATGACAGTCCAGTTTCTGAAAAGAGATATTTTAATTTTAGTTCAGCTTTATTTTCCTAAGACGATATGAAGCCTACTTTTTTATTTTTGGCTAGGTCTTTGTTTTCTAGCTTTGTTTCCAAAAGGATGCTTAAGAAAACAGAGTTTTTTTCCCCTATCCATTTATCTAGGGTAGAAAGTCACTGCCCTGTGAGAAGAATTACCCTTCCAATCATGACAGCTTCTATTCCAACTTTTCATATACCTGACTAACCTGTAAACATATCCCACAAACCACATACACAGGCTACCTATTAAAACTCTCCCATATACCTAACACATACACATGCACACACATACAAAATATATACATATCACACACTTAGAGAATGACAGATTTCAGGCAATGGCCAATAGTCAGTATTGAGTTTTTCTAACCCCAGAATCTGGTTGGGCTTTATGATCTAAAAAAATGTGGTTTAGAAAAGAGGATAATTGGTAGAGCTGTAGTTTGAAAATATCAGGTCAAAGTTGCAAACATACTTATGATGGAATCATTTCATTTTTAGTTCCTTTCCCAGAAAAGCTGAGAGAGCACACTGTTCCAGCTGACTTTTTTTTCCATTAATAGCCGTTCTATTCAACAAAGAGCTGCCCACATGCCAGGAAAGTGCTACAGTCCTTCTAAGCTTTTAAAAATGGGGATCAAGCTACATGCAGCCAGTTGGAATACTTAAGATCTTTATGCCAAGACACAATAACCTGACCTGCAGCTGTTGTATTGCCTCCATAGTATATCTAGCCAAACTGTAGTCTTTGACACACAACTTTTTAGTCATTCACTATCAATTGCAAAGCTTCATGCTCCAGCCCTGGCTATTCTAGTACCAGTCCTATACCTTTAAATGGGACTTAATTCCCAGTTATAATCCTGGCCGAATTGATTTGAAAGTCAAGTGGCTGAAGCAGCTTGCATCTCCTTTGTCATTCCCAATTTCCTTTGGGAGAAGTCAATGAAAGAGATTTACTTAAGTTTTTCCTCCTTATCTCTTGATCATTAATTATTAAGACATGGGTAAAATTCATTTGTCTCATGTCTTTTGGTTGATTGAATAATATAGTTACTTTTTGAAAGCCCATCATTTCTTTGTGATAAAACCATTTTCTCAATGTGACAGCCACATGTAAAATGTGAAACTAATGTTTCTTAGTATGTTTAAAATCTTCACAATCATATATGGCCCTGCAATACTCCCTGAATTCCTTCCCTCCAAAAAAAAACTATGAGTTGCAAAAACACTAGTTACGAATTAATCAAGAAGCAAAGAGAGTATGTTAAGTGGCTATGTTCTTTAAAATTTTACATTCTAATAGATGACTTCTAGGCAAAATTTTGGTATGATTACCATTAAACAGGAAAACATACCATGATTTACTTTCTATAACTTGCTAATCACTGTTTCTTTTATTTCAATTTTTGATATTGTTGCACAAGTTTATGACTCTTTGGTCTTTATATTCAAAATTTATTAAGTATCAATTCTTTCTTTCAACAAATATGTACTGAACACATGCTGTGTTAGAACAACTGTCTTGGGTAGTAAAAAGAGGGGAACACTACAAATTATAATGGATAATATTAATGAAGGGTGGCATGAAATAATCAAGCTTTCTCAAATCCTCTTAATATGTGATTTTATCAAGTGACATTAGAAAAACTGACATCAGTTCTTGTCTAATTATATGTGAGCTGCAACTAAAAGATGCTTCCTTTACCTAAATTATAGAACTCACTGGATCGCCCTTCATCTCTCTCCCTCCATCTGAAATGTATGAATTAAATCAGGACTCAGCTAGGACTGAATCAAATGAAAAAGAAATTTTCGATTAATTGCTTCTTCAATGTTAGACCTATATAAGTGATGCTAAATTTACACCAGCAAACTCCTATCAGACAGTTTCAAGGAGGATTTGACTCATGCATAACCCAGGAAACATTTCAGGAAACTTTTAAGACAACAGTGTGGAACACAATCACTCTTACTTCTATTTATAAAAAGCCTATCAAAACAGCAAAATCCTGTTGCAAATTCCAAAGACATCACTTTGCAGCAGGTGGAAAACAGAGAGGTTGTTAGACTCCATCACTTTCAGCTGGAGTTACAAACCATCAAATTAGCAGGTGGAAAATTTATATTCTCAGAAGCCAACAGGAGACTGCCTTTTTAAAAGGTGTCATGAAGCCTTCTATTTCTCCAAACAACTCAATATTTCTCTTTAAAATGGCATCTCTGTTCCTTATTCTCTTGATGACAGTTTGCAGTGCCATTATAGCCAGTGTATTAAATACCAGGCTTTAATGGGAAGCACCTTTGTGCTTTCAAAGGCAAGACTTGTCTGTAATTTTAAATTAGAACTGTTGGTTGTATTCTTACCACAACCAAAACCCAAAGTTTAAAGGCTTGATTACTCTATATTAGGTCTAATATGAATTTTCACCTTCTGATTGCATTACTTTTTCTGAAATCTGCTAACTAGTGCTGGAATAACAAAAATGCCTAAGCCAAAATGCTGTAGCTCTGCACCAACAGCACAGCTCATCAGATGTTTTCTATAGTAGTAAAGAATTTGATTGACTTAATTGAATATCAGCAATTTTAATACCCACTAGAATTATGGAAGTATCAGAGTGGAAGTGAGGACGCAATAAAAGCTTAATAAGTGGTGGTGTCTTCTAGGAATTATGAAAAAAAAAGCTCAGCAGAGCTAAGCCAGATCTTATTACATCATAAAGACTAGAGTTACAAATGGCAGCCCCAAACCTAGAAGGGGCAGTTACAATGTGGACACCCTTTCAGCCCAGTTGGTGCTCACATCTGCTGACCAACATTCATATCAATTACATTTTTACAGTCTGTAAGTCATTTGATGCTTTAGAAAATAAAAACACACACCTACAGCATTCTAAAGAAACTATTTTGTTAAAAAATTTAAACACATTTTATATTAAAATAAGTGATCAATGACTTTCATGATTGTCAAAAGTAAAAAGTGCAGACATTTAAAAAAGCTCTTCTTTCACATTTTACCTACCAAATCTAGATATTCAACGTGAGTCCTTAAAACAGTCACTTCTAAATTTTATTTTGACTCCTTTCTTGGCTTTTTCAAACTGGACCATGAGACCCCCTTCCTAAACAATGCAGTTGTTTTGTTTTATTCTTTTTTTCCAGAAATTCAAGCTGAAACATTTGATATGACCTGTGTTTTACCTGGTGATCAGTTCTCAGGCTAGTCTAAGTCTGTGCTGTCTTGGCATGCCTTGGGTTTCCTATCCTGAGAGTGGTAATGCCAGTAGAATGATGGGAACCAGGAGAGTGAATACGACCAGATTCAAAGCCTAAAACAATATGTTTCAGTTTACTTTTATATGTAGATTTTTTAAATATTCACATCTAGCCTGGAATTTTAGTAAATACAGATACTTGTTGTATCCATGGGAAATGAGGTCATTTCAAAGATGTAAGTCACGTTGGTGACTACTTTCTTTTACTTGTGATAAATATATCACTATACAGGGTAATTGCTTTTATAAATTTGATCCTTTGCATTGGCTTATAATTCAAGAAATGTCAACTTCACTGTGTCACTTTATGTCATCTCTCATAAAAGTTTCTGGCAGGACTAAAGTTTCAAAGGAATGTGATAGAATTTATTTTGGATAACATTTGTATTCAGCATGCTAATGATGTAACTCCTCTCTTTATCATTACCACGGTGATAGTTAAGTTCATTCGTTAACTCATTTTAGTGACATGTGAGGCCATTTAAATATTTTTAAGATAATGTATATTGATTAGAAAGGGTTAGAAGGAGACAAATTTATGGTAGAAATTAGCCTTGCCATTGTCTAAGTTAATTTATGTGACCTGATTGAACAGTTTTAGTTGTAACTTTAGAGTAGCTTCTTTGTTAGAGGATCTCTTTCCTTTCTCTTTTGGTTTTCTCCCAATATTTTTATCTGTCTTGGGATTATCTTAAAAGGTATTTATTAATGAGTATTTGGAAGAAAATTGACCTAGAAAATGTCTCTTTTAAATTTATCTAGGTACTTGTATCACCAGAGACCTTCATCAAGTCCTACTGCCACACTGGATAAGGCCACTACCCCCGACCCTTCTTGTCAGGGACATGGCTTCCTAATAATGGTTTTGCTGTTGTCTCTACATAGGGGACCTATGGAAAAGGAGTTTGAAATTTCTACCTTTGTAGTACATTGTATCCAATTTTGTTTTGCTCCTCCTTTTCATGTGGTCACCAAGCTTTTTTCCTTAGCCATTAAAAAAGCCACCCCTCTTTAAAACAAATTTAAAGATCTATATACATTTTTGCAACTTTATTTAATAAAAAAGAGAAGAAAAAATAAAATCTAAATCTCAATTACCCTAAAGTGGAAAAACCTAAGTATCTAACCTAGGAACTTGTTGCCTGGTGGTGGTTGTTGTTGTTGTTGTTTTTTAATTTATTTAGTGTTGATCCTTGAGTTATTTAATGGTATCCAAATGATATCTGAAAGTGATTGATTTTAAGATGTAATAGTTGGCAAAGTCATTTCATTTGTGTCTCAAACAAATAAAGCCCACTGCCATGGGTTACCATCTGAACCCTGATTCATTAGGCACTAGTCATGCCAAATGGGGATCTCAGAATAGTTTAATCTTTTCAAAGATACTCACAATGGCCAACTGTGTGTGAATACTGGAAAGTTTGAGATTCTTCTATATTCTTCAAATTTATGGTCCTGAGACTAGGAGGGATCTCCAGAGGTCATATGGCTCATCGATCTACCACCAGGGAAGACTGTCACTTAGGCATGCCCAACAGGAGAGATCGCCATCTATTCTTAACATCTCTAGGGAAGGCAGTTTCCTTGGCAACACAATTCAGCTCTCTTAGGTTTTCTCACAATAAGAAAATATCTTGGCCAGTCTTTGAGGGTTAGGCACCTGGCAACAGTTGTGGTGATTTGGGCCATTGTACTAGGGGATTCAAGGGAAGTTGGGTTTCCCCCTACATTTGGTGATTATTACATTAATATATGATCATTCCATAAGTCTCCTAAGAAATCAGATTTTTAAAGAAAGACACGGATTCAGAGACAATGGTCTGTAACATGACCAACTTTTGACAAATATGGCTGTACTAGGTTTTCATTTTTGCTGTTGTTGTTGTTTGTTTTTGTGATTGCTCTTATGTCGGTAGGTAATGTCAGGAAAAGTGACTGTTTCAGATCCCCAGTACAAACATCAGAACTAGGATCAAATGACTTGACTTTTAAGCTGTTCCATTTTCTAAGAAGTTACAATTACAAAAAGTAAGCATTTTCTACATTCTTACTTCTAAGTAATGACCTTCTCATTAATCTTTCCTTGGCTTAAAATGACAAATAAGAATCCAAAGTTTTTCCACTCCTCCTGTGGGAGATAGGAATAGTTGTGAAGAGTCTGATGGAATAAAATGACTCCAGAGATTTACACAGCCACCATTTGATCCCAGCCTTTGTCCTTGTGTTATTTAAACAATGGCTTCCTGCTTTCTCAGGGGTCAGGAAAATGATTTAAAAATTTGTCTTCTTGACAAGGCCTGAAAACGAAGGGAGGTGTCGTGGAGAAATGGTGATTTTTCTGGTTACATCACTTGATTCAAGCACTCCCTGGAGCTTTCAAAGCCTTTTTTATCTGCTCAGAGTTGACACCCAACTCAGAGTCAGAACTCACCAGAAGATGAGGAACACCCCCGAAATCAATGTTTCCTTTCTCCATGGGATTTTTTTCAATCTTGGTACAGCTGCATATCTCCCAAACTCGGATGCTCTTGTGAAATGACAGCCACATCAGTGTGGTTACTCCCCACAAATAACACTAGGGGGAAATGACCTTTTTTATTTAAAAAAAAAAAAAAGGCTAATGCTATAGAATGATCATGTAAAGAATGTTGAATAAAATTTGGCCCATGTTTTAATTGACTCTAGGCACCTCTATTGAAATAAGTCTGAGGCATAGTTTGTGAAACATGTTTCAAAAGTGTTTGATGTATAATAAATGCTAGAAATTTACAGTACAGAAATAGTAAAAAAATAAAATAAAAATAAACCTGTAGATTACAGCTCTGTTCCTAAGAACCTCAGCCTTTATTGTGTCTTAGTAAAGTTGATCTGCTTTATTTTTAGTTTATTGAATTTCTGGTGTACTAGCCTCTTAAGATAGAACTTTTAATACATATGTACTGGTTAATGCCTGTTTACGCAGAAAATGGCACTTTGTTCTTTCAGTGTGTTTCCCTCAGTGTCACAGGGTATATCAATTTGATAGATCATTTGACATTTGTCAAAAATACGTTTCCCATTTTAAAAATATGTATAATTGGTTGCATAGACATATGTCACTTTTTGCAGTGTCTTCATCTTGATCATAGTTTTAGACATCAACTATGTCTCACTTTCCAACTGCCATAGAAATTTGGTACATTTGCAAATTCTGGTGGAATCTAGTGAGCTGAATGTATTGGTAGATCAAATGATCCAAAGGACTTGGGTGTTATCCTTCAGTCTGTGTTGAACCATTCAGATATTGGGAATGGTCCTTACACAAGGGAAGTCTTTTGAGAATATTTGTTCTCTTATTTTTTGTTTGTTTGTTGCTGGCAAAAAAAAAAGTAACTTTAAAAACTCAGAAAAGCCACTGAACTGTATTTTGTGACCTTATGATTAGTTTTATCTTTCAACTGATTTTTATTGTTACTTTTACTCAATATCAACAGTACTTCAATAGATATTTATTAGTTATGTTCAATCTAATGACTTAAAACAGTTGAAAAGGAGGAAAATCAACTCCAGTCCACACATACAGTCATGTTACATTAAGATGTCATGTTGTATGTCACACAGTTTCTAGATTGATTTCTCTTGTGTATAAGTTATAACATCAAAAATGCCAAAGGGTATATAAAATAAGCTACAATAATATTCAACAGAACTTAACCTGGACCTTATGTTGTAATAATTTATTCATATTAGCTGTAGTCTTCTGTATTTATATTTTCAGTATTTATTATGAATGACATGGAAATTCGTGTATTTATTGTGGCTTTTTATTGCAGTGTGTATATATATATAACAAATAAGCATTTTTAAGTCTTATCCTTAAGTTTCTTTTATTAGTGGCACTTGTATTATGCTGTACTTTTTATTACATATTGTACAATATCTTGTCCATTTGTTTGCAGCAGAGTAAAACCGGTTTCTAAGTTGTATCTACTGTTGCATTTCTGTTGCCTGTTGTGTA